AGGATCCCTGTGCTCCTCCGAGTGGCACAGGAAACTTGGCTGATAGAGGCGCTCTCTCCATGCATCCTCCACCATCCACTCCCCGGTCCCTTAGACTTCCATTCAGAAGTGACACCTGTCACCTCCACCCTCATGTGACTGGCCAAAGTGAGTGTGGCCATGTCCGAGTTCCCCAGGATGGGACCTCGAATCCTCCTGCTGGGGGGGTGGGGGCAGCAGATGTTTCAGGACAGTCTGCCACGGATCAGATGGGTGAGCAAGAGATTCAGGATGGGCGTGATGGGTCACACCTGTAATCCCAGCATTTTGGGAGGCCGAGGCAGGCTGATCACCTGAGGTCAGGAGTTCGAGATCAGCCTGGCCAACATAGTGAAACCTCGTCTCTACTAAAAATACAAAAATTAGCCGGGCATGGTGGCACGCACCTGCAATTCCAGCTACTTGGGAGCCTGAGGCACAAGAATTGCTTAAGCCCAGGAGGCGGAGGTTGCCGTGAGCCGAGACTGTGCCACTGCACTCCAGCCTGGGCAACAGAGTGAGACCCCATCTAAAAAAAAAAAATGCTTCAGAGATTCAGAGATCCACAGATGTGGAAGAGAGCTTCTATTTTGTCTCATGTACCACCTCACCCCTCAGTTTGGAGTTGGAGAAGCCGAGGCTTAGAGAGGTCAAGGGGCTGGCCAAGCTCCCACAGTGATAAAGCTAGTGCTAGGGCGACACCTGCCAGGCCCAATGTGACAAGATGCATCCTGAGTCCTGTGTGCCAAGCCTTGGCGGGGCAAAGTTGGGGCCCGGAGGACGGTAAGACACAGCAACTGCGAGTTCCCAGAGACAGATCCGGGTTCCAGCCCCAGCTCACCATGCACTGGGCGTGCCACCCAGGGAGTCAGCCCCACTGCAGCCCCCGCTGCGGGGCGTCCGGAGAACGCGCCATCTGCGGCGTGAGCGGCCGCCTCTCACCACCAGGGGGCGCGCTCCGCCTGGGCCCAGATTCCACCCCTTGACTGTCTCCCCCCAAAAATTTCCTTTCACTTTCGGTCTCTGGCTGTCACCCGGCTTGGCCCCTTCCACACCCAACTGGGGCAAGCCTGGTGCGTGAGGAGACTTGGACTCTAGGTCCCCAGGTCCGAGACTTGTTCTTCTGTCCCTTCCAAGACCCGGCGACAGGAGGCATGAGGGGCCCCCGGCCGAAATGACAGTGCTGGCGCCAGCCTGGAGCCCAACAGTGCGTAAACCCCAGGGACAAGATCAGGGGAGAGAGGGCTCCCCCAGCACCCGCTCCCCTGCAGACCTATCTCCTCCTGCTGCTGCTGCTGAGCTCGGGACTCAGTGGGACCCAGGACTGCTCCTTCCAACACAGCCCCATCTCCTCCGACTTCGCTGTCAAAATCCGTGAGCTGGTGAGCGGCGCTGCCCCGGACCCCCTCATGTGTCAGCCAGGCCTGATCCTGTTTTCTCCCGCAGTCTGACTACCTGCTTCAAGATTACCCAGTCACCGTGGCCTCCAACCTGCAGGACGTAAGTCATGTTGGGAGGGACCTGGGATGGAGCCTCCCTCAGACCCGTGGGTTCTCCCCTCTAGGAGGAGCTCTGCGGGGGCCTCTGGCGGCTGGTCCTGGCACAGCGCTGGATGGAGCGGCTCAAGACTGTCGCTGGGTCCAAGATGCAAGGCTTGCTGGAGCGCGTGAACACGGAGATACACTTTGTCACCAAATGTGCCTTTCAGGTCAGCCCTCAACTTAGGGGACAAGTGAGGGGGTGGTGGTGACGTCTCCCTCCCCTGCTCCCAGCCCCCCCCCAGCTGTCTTCGCTTCGTCCAGACCAACATCTCCCGCCTCCTGCAGGAGACCTCCGAGCAGCTGGTGGCGCTGAAGCCCTGGATCACTCGCCAGAACTTCTCCCGGTGCCTGGAGCTGCAGTGTCAGCCCGGTAAAGGCTTCCAGGCACCCCCACTCCTTCCCCCTTGGTCACCCAGCCTCCTCTTTCTCCCCAGACTCCTCAACCCTGCCACCCCCATGGAGTCCCCGGCCCCTGGAGGCCACAGCCCCGACAGCCCCGCAGCCCCCTCTGCTCCTCCTACTGCTGCTGCCCGTGGGCCTCCTGCTGCTGGCCGCTGCCTGGTGCCTGCACTGGCAGAGGACGCGGCGGAGGACACCCCGCCCTGGGGAGCAGGTGAGCAGGCTGGGAAGAGGGGGTGAGGGGGCCCCACTTGTGGCTGACACTTTGGGGCCCACAGGTGCCCCCCGTCCCCAGTCCCCAGGACCTGCTGCTTGTGGAGCACTGACCTGGCCAAGGCCTCATCCTGGTGAGTCCTTCCTGGGCTATGGGGCCTGGACTCAAGCTAAGCTACTTTCCCTCTCCTCTCTCAGCGGAGCCTTAAACAACGCAGTGAGACAGACATCTATCATCCCATTTTACAGGGGAGGATACTGAGGCACACAGAGGGGAGTCACCAGCCAGAGGATGCATAGCCTGGACACAGAGGAAGTTGGCTAGAGGCCGGTCCCTTCCTTGGGCCCCTCTCATTCCCTCCCCAGAATGGAGGCAACGCCAGAATCCAGCACCGGCCCCATTTACCCAACTCTGTACAAAGCCCTTGTCCCCATGAAATTGTATATAAATCATCCTTTTCTACCAGCTCTGGCCAGGTCTGTCTATGGATGGGTGTG